GCACTTAGAACAATTCCTGACTTGTTGATGTCATTATCACTATTATTGCTTTACAGCATTGATGATTGTAGAAATGATTTGCTTTTGTACTCGAGTATTATTGAGTTGATCCATTTTATTTATTTATTTATTTATTTATTTATTTATTTATTTATTTATTTATTGAGACAGAGTCTTGCTCTGTCATCCAGGCTGGAGTGCAGTGGTGAGAGCTCGGCTCACTGCAACCTCTGCCTCCCAGGTTCAAGAGAATCTACCACCTCAGCCTCTCCAGTAGCTATGACCACAGGCGCATGCCACCACGGCTGGTTAATTTTTTTGTATTTTTAGTAGAGACCTGGTTTCACCATGTTGGCCAGGCTGGTCTCGAACTCCTGGACTCAAGTGATCTGCTCGCCTGGGCCTTCCAAAGCGCTGGGATTACAGGTGTCAGCCACCACGCCCAGCCTTGACTTGATCCATTTTTAAAAGGATACTAATTTCTAGGCTAGGCGTGGTGGCTCACACCTGTAATCCCAGCACTTTGGGACACTGAGGCTGGGGAGTGGGGGACTTGCTGCTTGAGTTCAGGAGTTTGAGACCAGCCTGGGCAACATAGTGAGACCTCGTCTCTACAAAAAATGAGAAAAAAATAACCGGGCAGGGTGTCATGTGCCTGTAGTCCAGGCTACTCTGAGGCTGAGGTGGGAGGATCGCTGTGCCAGAAAGTTCGAGACTGCAGTGAGCCGTGGTGGCACCACTGCCCTCCAGTCTGGGCGACGGAGTGAAACTCTGTCTCAAAATGAAATTAAATTAAAATGGGGCAAGAATCCCTGTTGTGAAGAGTCAAAAGTTTACTGTGTCCTCTAAGACCCTGGCGAAAAATAAATGTGAAGGCTGTTGAGGGGCGGGAGGAGCACCAGGTAAGCCCATTTCTAATCCCTGAGGCCGTGCGCAGCGGGACGCTTCTCCTCCCCAACAGCAGAGGGCGATGTGGCCGGCGGCGACCCCGCCCGACCACGGAGACGGCGCTCTGTCTGCCGGGCTCTTTCTCCTCCACGTGGGGACGCAGGATGGCGGCAGCAGTGCCGGTGGGTGTGCGTGGATGGGGGCGGGGGGCGTCCAGACTGACTCCCGCCCCACTTGCTCGCGCAGGACGAGGCGGTGGCGCGCGATGTGCAGCGGTTGCTAGTGCAGTTCCAGGATGAGGGCGGGCAGCTGCTGGGTTCCCCGTTCGACGTGCCCGTGGACATCACCCCGGACAGGCTGCAGCTCGTGTGCAACGCGCTACTGGCCCAGGTAAGTGGCTGGCCAGGGCGGCCTCGCATCTCTTGCGGGTTTGTCCTTTACCATTGTCCTTCAGGAGGATCCCCTGCCACTGGCTTTCTTTGTCCACGATGCTGAGATCGTCTCCTCACTGGGGAAGACGTTGGAGTCCCAGGCAGTGGAGACAGAGAAGGTCCTAGACATCATCTACCAGCCACAGGCTATCTTCAGAGTCCGGGCTGTGACTCGCTGCACCAGCTCCTTGGAGGGTCACAGTGAGGCAGTCATTTCTGTGGCCTTCAGCCCTACGGGAAAGTAAGGACAGCTGCAGACTCATGGAGGGGGTATGCAGTGTCAAGCATCCTCTCTTCTTCCCCAGGTACCTGGCCAGTGGCTCTGGAGACACCACCGTGCGCTTCTGGGATCTCAGCACAGAGACACCACATTTCACATGCAAGGGTCAGTATGCAATTAGCCATTTAGGGGGTCTTGTCCCTTATTTCTCCCTCCTCTGCTTTCTTAGGACACAGACACTGGGTCCTTAGTATATCCTGGTCTCCAGATGGCAGGAAGCTGGCCTCAGGCTGCAAGAATGGCCAGGTAGGTAGTTCTCAGGGTAACTAGGCAGAGACGGAGGATTATTCAGTGAGCTTCTGTCCTTCAGATTCTCCTCTGGGACCCAAGCACAGGGAAGCAGGTGGGCAGGACCCTCGCTGGCCACAGCAAGTGGATCACAGGCCTGAGCTGGGAGCCCCTCCATGCGTAAGTGACACTGACGGAGCTGGGACAAATGACACAGATGAGGTCACATCTCCCTTCTCTCCAGGAACCCTGAGTGCCGCTATGTGGCCAGCAGCTCCAAGGATGGCAGTGTGCGGATCTGGGACACAACTGCAGGCCGCTGTGAGCGCATCCTCACCGGGCACACCCAGTCGGTCACCTGTCTCCGGTGGGGAGGGGACGGGCTTCTCTACTCTGCCTCCCAGGACCGCACCATCAAAGTCTGGAGAGCTCATGACGTAAGTGCTGGGAGGGTTCAGAAACCAGTCCAGTGTGTGTCTGACCTGACTCGCTCTCCCGTAGGGTGTGCTGTGCCGGACTCTGCAAGGCCACGGCCACTGGGTGAACACCATGGCCCTCAGCACTGACTATGCCCTGCGCACTGGGGCCTTTGAACCTGCTGAGGCCTCAGTTAATCCCCAAGACCTCCAAGGATCCTGTGAGTGATTGGGAGAAGGAAGAGCGGGGGCTCTCCTTTTCTCCCCTCCGGTACCTGGTCACAGTGCAGGAGTTGAAGGAGAGGGCTCTGAGCCGATACAACCTCGTGCGGGTGAGTGTGTGCCAGCCACGTGCACCCCTAGCACCCAACACAGTGTGCTTTCTGCCTCCCCTAGGGCCAGGGTCCAGAGAGGCTGGTGTCTGGCTCCGACGACTTCACCTTATTCCTGTGGTCCCCAGCAGAGGACAAAAAGCCTCTCACTCGGATGACAGGACACCAAGCTCTCATCAACCAGGTGCTCTTCTCTCCTGACTCCCGCATCGTGGCTAGTGCCTCCTTTGACAAGTCCATCAAGCTGTGGGATGGCAGGACGGGCAAGTGAGTAGGGGTGGGTACTGCTTCTCTGTAAGCTAAAATCCATCATCGTCTTCTCCTGGACCAGGTACCTGGCTTCCCTACGCGGCCACGTGGCTGCCGTGTACCAGATTGCGTGGTCAGCTGACAGTCGGCTCCTGGTCAGCGGCAGCAGTGACAGCACACTGAAGGTGTGGGATGTGAAGGCCCAGAAGCTGGCCATGGACCTGCCCGGCCACGCGGATGAGGTAGGGCCAACCCTCAGGCAAAGGAGGGACTGCACCCCACCTGCCTTCCTCTGCCTCCCTTTAGGTATATGCTGTTGACTGGAGTCCAGATGGCCAGAGAGTGGCAAGTGGTGGGAAGGACAAATGCCTCCGGATGTGAGTGTGGGGGAAGTGGTGGTTGGCATACATCCCCATCCTGACACCCTTCCCTTCTCCACAGATGGAGGAGATGAGACGGCCCGAAGTTCTCTCTGACCCCCACCTCGACTCGGCCTCTGCCAGCTGCCTTCCCTGCCAGAGAACAAAGGCTGAGATGGCAGTGCACACACCCTCCCCACCAGTGGGGACCTGAGAATGCGTGTGGCCTGCTGTCCTCGATAGACCGGAATGGGGTTTTCCCACAGATCCCCGCCTGTGGCACACCCCAGAGCCAGAAATCGAAGGTCACAGGAAGTTGTCACTGAACTTGGCCCGTGTCTGCTACTCTGTACCTTGCTGGTACAGACAGGGGTGGTGGGCAGCCAGGCTCTATGAGTGGGCCCCTAGTGTCAGCTCTGTACAGGGTCAGATCCCAGGTTCTATGACCAAATAAGTAACTTAAGTTTTGTGTGTTGGGTTCTAATTCCTTGTCCTAGAATCCCCATGACTCAATCAAGGACTGTGCTAAATGAGATTGTCCAGCCCCCGCCCTTGCACTGGACTACGCCAAAACCACACTGACCAGGCACTTGCCTTCCCTCTCTTCCCCCGTGTTGGTAAGAGAGAGGCCAGTTGTGATAGTGGCCAAGGAGAATCTAGGGCTGTATTGTTGTCCACTGCAGTAGGCACCGGCCACATGTGACTGCTGGCATGAAATAGAAGTGCAGTTCCTCCATCGCACTGGGTAAGGCCTCCAGTATTGGACAGCACACAGAAAGGTTTTCATCATCAAGAGAGTTCTGCTGGTCAGCCCTGCTCCAGGGGATGCCTCTGCCTTCGCATAGCACACTGCTTGAGGCCCTGCCAGGCACCAAGCACTGCCCTGGGCCCATGGGATAGAGCGGGGAAGGTGATGGCTCTTCCAGAGGATTCCCTCAGATGGGGAGGCAGCAGTATGAGCTCTGAGCAGAAGTGGGTATTGTTGATACAGAGGAAGTTCTTTGCCACGAGAACTTTCAAGCAGTGAAAGGAATTCCCATCAGGACTCAGACCCCAGGCCGAGATCTTGCCCTGAATGTACCCTGCCTCTGCTTTCTCCTGCATCCCATGCTAAGCAGGGTCATGGTCTGAACTACTCAGATTGGATTTCCAAACCATCCTTGTATAAACTGCTCAGAACTAGCATCTTGCTCCTTCTTACCCTCCTCCACCCTTGTCTGTGCTTTTGGGTTTTGCGCGTCACCTAGCTGTGGTGCTTGGCCTCCACCTTGCACATATCTGCAGTGAGGCTACATAAGAAGCGAACAAAACTATCAGCCACTGAGCTCCTTGGTGCCAGCTGTTTGTCTGCTGTGCTCTCAGACTGCACCAGGCCTGGAAGGTTCTCAAGCTCCAAAACTTTTGATGAGGAAACAACATAAGAAATGATTAGCCCATGCCCTCACATCTAGTAAGAGAAAGCTGGGATTAAACCAGGCCCTGCCCCAAAGCTTATTGTGCACTTTGTACCACATCCCTCCGTCCAGAGCTCAAGCTAGTTTGACAGTTCATGGGCCACCACGTCTGTCCATGACAGCTATTTCTGTATTTTTCTGGTGTAAGAGCCTTTTAGTCTTAGAGCACCAGTCTCCCTGTTCCCCTACCCCGCCCCACTGGGGAAGGGGTGATGGCAGCATCCTATTGCCTAGCTGCCTGTTTTCTATCTCCCCACCCATGTAGACTCTGTCCTGGTGGAAGCTAGGAGGTGGGTGCCAGCCAGCCCATCTGAGGCTGTCTGCAGCATAAAGCAGACTTTAGGGTGCTGGATGACCTGCAGTTCTTTAATGAGGGACCTAGACCCAGCCCAGATTTGGAGGAGGAGGGAGTCTAGCAGCTGTGGGCAGTGGCTGAGCCTGGCATGGCCTGGCCTGAGATGCCTCCAGGTGAATGGGGCCCCTATGTAGCCTTGGCCCCAGCCCAGGGGTGGGGTGCCCATACCACTCTGCCAGACCCCGGGCCCGCAGGGTGCTGGTGGTATGGTAGGTCTCATGGCTCTGGTTTCTGAGGGCCTGGGGTTGAAGCTGAAAGTAGGTGAGGGGTGTCCTGGGGCCCTCCCCCTTAACAGGGAAATAGGTATTCCAGATCCTCCAGCCTCCGCATCTCCTCCGGCCCGATGGACACGATCTTTTGCCGGGGTTCCTTGCGCCGCACGGTGATCTGGATGGGGTAGTTCTCAGGAAAGCTGCTGAAGTCAGTGGCCAGGGTTGCAAACTGAAGTGAAACAAGAAAACCCTTCAGAGTTCCTTCCCAGATCTGAACCTGGCTCTCTCTCTGTCTCTATCACCCCTTTTTTTTCTGTCTGCTGACTCAGACCTTAAACAGCCTTATCCAACCTAGCCATTGACGCAGGAAACAGGTGCAAAGATGCATGACTCAAGCCTGTACCTCCTCATTATGGGATATTTCCAACCAAAGGGCTGTCTGTACTCAGGCCTCTATACCCCCATACCCCTACCCCATACCCAGGCTGTTCCCTTCTTCGTCCCCCTTTAGCCTCTTGTCTTCCCTATTTCTTTCAATGCCCTTGACTTCCCAGCCTACTCACAATCATGGGCACTGAATTGCAGAGTCTAAAAACCAATGGCTTTGGAAGGGGAACATTATAGTGATGTTGAAAAATACATTCGTTTGCATTCCTAGTGGGCCCCAGAGTGGCTTAATCCTTAAACCTCCCAGAAGCATGCATTCTGGAATTGATGCTTCTTGACCCAGGCAGAAGGAAAGCTAGCCAGATGAGTCATGTGGGCATAGGGGTGTTCCCAACCTCCAAAGCCCTGGTTCCCTGGCTTTGGACTTCTCTCCACCCCCAAGGCCCCTCTTTTCCCAGGGCTCACTTTGTAGGGCTTGCACCACTTCCCCACCCCAGCTGTGTTGGCTGCACGGACACTGAGGCAGTAACACGTGTTAGGCTTTAGCTCCATCAGCTTGACAGTAGTGCCCAAAATCTTGTTGAAGATCCATGGACGATTCTTTGCCTCGGGCAACTCATTCTCCTGTGTCTTGGCCACCTCCTGTAACAGGAGCTGGTAGAAACTGACCGGCTGCTTGCCCAAGGCGTAGGTCCAGGAAATCTAGGGGAAGAGAGAGCCCCGAGGCTTCCTCAGATATGTCCTGTCCTTCCTGTCCCTTCACCCTCCCAACTGGGGTCAGGACGTCCCATGCCCATCCCCTGCTCCTGCTGGGGCCCAGGCAGGTCAGATGGAAGGTGCAAGGTACTGCAGCACTGAGTGTGGAACCCCTGCCCCGAAGCATGTACTACTCTCCTGGGCAGCCCCACCCACTTTAGGGTACACCCTCATTCCATATTTCTTATACGCCAGGGGTCCTCAACCCTTGGGCCACCAACTGATAGCAGTCCATGGCCTGTTAGGAACTGGATAGCACAGCAGGAGGAGATTGGTGGGCGAGCAAGCGAAGCTTCATCTGTATTTACAGCTGCTCCCCACGGCTCAGGGTACCACCTGAGCTCTGCCTCCTGTCAGATCAGCAGAGGCATTAGATTCCCATAGGCACGTGAACCCTATTGTGAATTGTATGGGAGGGATCTAAGTTGAATGCTCCTTATGAGAATCTAATGCCTGATGATCTGTCATTGTCTCCCATCACCCCCAAATGGGACCCTCTCGTTGCAGGAAAACAAGCTCAGGGCTCCCACAGTTTCTACATTATGGTGAGTTGTATAATTATTTCATTATATATTACAATGTAATAATAATAGAAATAAAGTACACAATAAATGTAATATGCTTGACTCATCCTGAAACCATCCCCCCAACCGGATCCATGGAAAAATTA